GGTTTGTTCATTCTCATTGCTGTCCAGTCTTCTACTCTGTTAAGCATTTATCCATTATATAGTTGTACTTCATATAGTTTTTGGTATGTATGGAATATTTCATCAAAATAATTTTAAAAATAAATAAATTACACATTAAAACTGTAATAACTGCATGAAGATCTGCCTTAGGAGTTTTTGCCGTTCAGAAGGATGAATCAGCCCGTTAGCCTTGTCCCTGAGTAATAATTTAATACACTTATTAGGGTTTCAGGAGAGGTCCGGGGTATGCCAGACAACCACAGGGAAAGTCATTCCAAATCATTTACGGGACACTGACTCGATACACAGTCTTGTGCTGGGTTCTGTGGAGGACCAACATAAAAACTCAAACTCAGTTTCTTCACTCATAGCTGACATTTCTTTTCTTTTCTTTTCTTTTTCTTTTTTTTTTTTTTTTTTTTTTTTTTTGAGATGAAGTCTCGCTCTGTCTCCCAGGCTGGAGTGCAGTAGCACGATCTCGGCTCACTGCAACCTCCACCTCCCGGGTTCAAGCGATTCTGGTGCCTCTCAGCTTCCTAAGTAGCTGGGATTACAGGCACATGTCACCACGCCTGGCTAATTTTTGTATTTTTTGTAGAGACAGGGTTTCGCCATGTTGGCCACGCTGGTCTCGAACTCCTGACCTCAAGTGATCCACCCAACTCATGGCTGACCTTTCTTAGGAGTGAAAGAGACCTCAGAATGTACTTCCAGACTGACAAGAGCTAGACAGGCAGGACCACTTCTCTGCATGGTTTTTTGCATGGAAAGTCTTTATTTGAGCCCCTTAGCTGATGTGGAATCAGAAGAGCAAAAAGGTCATCTTCAGAGTGGCCTGGGCTGGGTCCTTTTCTCTCCAGGATAGAAAAGTGGTGGTCACTTTATCCCTAGTAGACATGCTGCTGGGCTTTATCGCCCCAGCATTCCCATCCCCTCCAGAGCCCCTTGTCACTCCAGACCAGCGAGTGTGGGCCTTTATCTGGACTCTGCTTCCTCCCTGGGGACACCAGGTCTTGGAGCAAGAGAACTTGGCAGGCTCTCCCCATGGCAGTCTTATTCCTCCTCCTGTTCCTATGTGGAACTCCCCAGGCTGCAGGTAAGGGGCAAGAGGTACGGGATTCCTTAGCTGTCTCTGGCCTCATACAACCCTCTTCCCACAGACAACATGCAGGCCATCTATGTGGCCTTGGGGGAGGCAGTAGAGCTGCCATGTCCCTCACCACCTACTCTACATGGGGACGAACACCTGTCATGGTTCTGCAGCCCTGCAGCAGGCTCCTTCACCACCCTGGTAGCCCAAGTCCAAGTGGGCAGGCCAGCCCCAGACCCTGGAAAACCAGGAAGGGAATCCAGGCTCAGACTGCTGGGGAACTATTCTTTGTGGTTGGAGGGATCCAAAGAGGAAGATGCCGGGCGGTACTGGTGCGCTGTGCTAGGTCAGCACCACAACTACCAGAACTGGAGGGTGTACGACGTCTTGGTGCTCAAAGGTGAGTGGGGGCATGCAGACCAGGGGCTACTGGAAGAACTGAGGAATCCCTCTCTCCCCTACAGGATCCCAGTTATCTGCAAGGGCTGCAGATGGATCCCCCTGCAATGTCCTCCTGTGCTCTGTGGTCCCCAGCAGACGCATGGACTCTGTGACCTGGCAGGAAGGGAAGGGTCCCGTGAGGGGCCGTGTTCAGTCCTTCTGGGGCAGTGAGGCTGCCCTGCTCTTGGTGTGTCCTGGGGAGGGGCTTTCTGAGCCCAGGAGCCGAAGACCAAGAATCATCCGCTGCCTCATGACTCACAACAAAGGGGTCAGCTTTAGCCTGGCAGGTAAACTGAGGAAGGAGACGGAAAGGGATGTTCTCCCATCCCTCTGGTCTGGCCCTTACTACAGCCTCCATCGATGCTTCTCCTGCCCTCTGTGCCCCTTCCACGGGCTGGGACATGCCTTGGATTCTGATGCTGCTGCTCACAATGGGCCAGGGAGTTGTCATCCTGGCCCTCAGCATCGTGCTCTGGAGGCAGAGGGTCCGTGGGGCTCCAGGCAGAGGTGAGTCCCTCCCTCCCCGGGGAAAGAAGAGGCTTCTGTATCCCTGATGGCTCCTTCTCCCCAGATGCCTCGATTCCTCAGTTCAAACCCGAAATCCAGGTCTATGAGAACATCCATTTGGCCCGTCTTGGGTGAGGAACAGCTAGGGAACAGAGGCTTAAATTCCTTAATCTGTCTCTCTGGAAAACCCCACAGCCCACCTGCCCACAAGCCCAGGTGATTTTGGTGACATCTGCTGGGAAGTGTGACCTGCTGTCTCGCTGGCCATCTGGCACCTGGAAGATTCCTCGACAACCTTAGCAAGGGGGGCGGGACTGAGAGTTCGACTTCACCATCCAGC